CAGGCTGAAAGGATAATGAAAGCCCAGAAACCCATGAAACTTGGGTTGGCCAGAAGGGGAGACCCTTTAGCCAGGGTCACCGAGCCTGGGAGGCGAGGGGGATCTGGGTCAGGCCCTGGGCCTCAGGTCTCCCTGGACCCGTCTATGTCTGTCTTCTCCATGGAGTGAACAGACATGGGGTGCATGGTGCACCCACAAGCACATGGAAGAGGGGAGGCCCTCACTGGGGGGCCGGAATAGGACCCCTGAGAGCCCTATGAGTACCTGCAGCTCCACTCAGTTTCTGGGCATGGCTGGGGACTGGTGGGTACAGGGAGTGACAGATGGGGGAACCCCCGCCCCAAAAGTCTGCCCTCTCCAGGAGTGGCATTCAGAATCCTCCAGTGCGGACCTTAGCCCCGTCCTCATCCAGGTGGGGTGCTGAGACCCCGAGAGAGGCATGAACTTGCCCAGGGTCACACCACAAAGTAGAGCACAGAAGGCCTTGAATTCCCTTTCTCCTGAGCCCTTAGAGCCTGGAGGGAGGCTGGGTGGGGGCAGGGTCAGCCCCTACAACCACTGAGGTCTTGTCCCCTGACTCCCACTGGGTTCTCCTCTGTGGATGGCCCCAGCATTTGCAGGAGACAGAGGTGCCAGTGTCCCCCTGGGGGTGCTGAGATGTGTGCCAGGCCGGAGTCCCTAAGCCCAGGCCGGTCCCCCACGTTCTAATGAATGTTTTTCCTGGTCCCCTCACCACCCCAGCTCACTGACTGACAGGCAGCCACTCTCCAAAGAGTCCCTGAACCATGCTCTCGAGCTCTCAGTGCCAGAGAAGGTGAATAATGCCCAGTGGGATGCTCCAGGTAAGCCAGCTGGGGGTGGTAGGGTGGGGCAGGGCGGGAAACTGTGCTGTGCTGGGTGTGCTGGAGGGGTGGGTGGTGTGGGGGACCACCACACAGAACTGCGGGAAGGAGCAGCTGGGGATCTTGCTGGTTCCACGCTCCCAGGGACCCCACCAAGCCCCTTCCTTCATGGCTGCCATCAGGGCCAGGCGTGATGGAAAGGAATGAGGGATGGGGAGATTTCTTCTTCAAGAAAGCTGGGAAGAAGAGAGGCCAGAGATAGAGAGACAGGTAGGACATCATCTGGGCCCAGGCCTTGGGAACTTGGGGCTCCAGCAAAGGGTTGCTGAGGGACAGGAGAAAGCCCAGATAAGCAATGCCTTGGGATTTTTGGCCTGGTTAACTGGGGCAAGGGGCAGGCAGACGGGTGCAGGCTAGAAAGGTTTGTTTTGGAGGCTTGAAACATTACATGTTATCTTCTTGATCTCCACCATCAAATAATTGTGCCTTAAGGAAGGCAGAGTTATTTACTCTGACTCTGAAGAGTCATCAAAATGATAATAATAATAATAATACATCTTTTGTGCACTTTTATTGGCTGCACAACAACATTGTAGCAACAACAGAAATTTAAAAACAAAAAGAAAACAATAGATACCCAGCACAGAGGGTCACTGCTGCCAGACCAGCTGCCGCTCTCCCAGGCCGAGTGTCTTGGGTGGCTTTGGCAGGGATCTGGCCTGAGCTGTGGGGGTGGGTGTTTCCTCTCATGCCCCCTGCCCTCACCTCAGAGATAAAGGAGAAGGGACTGGGCCAAGAAGAGGACCAACTGGTTTCTGAGAATGGTTTGAAAGACACCGGAGAGAGGCCAGGAACAGGGACAGCTTGGTCCCGGGAGCCTCCCACGTTCATCCTCCCAGGATTCCAAGGCATCTTGCTGACTTGCTGAGCCACCTAGGGCAGGTCCCACCAACTGGCTTAGGCTCAGACACCCCAGACTTTATAATCCCTTCTCTGGGGTGCTCAAAGAGCAGGTGTTGGCACCAGGGGCCTGGGCCACAGCAAAACCGTGGAGCTCAGCAAGTCCTGAGTATGAGTGATGGCACAGGCATTCCTGCAATTCAAGGGGCAGGAAGGGAGCCATTTGTGGGGGAGGCTCCGTGTCCCTTGGAGCCCCAGAAAAGCATCTGGCATCCCGAGGGAGAAACACATAATCCCCAGCCCTGCGGGCCTCAATGGCTTCATCTGAATGGCTGTCGTCTGGCAGCCGTGCAGCAGTAGACACGCAGCATGGGCAGGTTTTAAACAAGCAGGGTAGGGAGTCCCAGAGAGGGTCCCTTCAGACAGGGCTGGAGTAGAGGCATCTGAGCAGCCAGGGGCCAGATGAGGGACAGGGAGAAGGCCCTGAGTTTAATGGCGAGGCAGGGCCTGGGTGGGCAACTGTAAGGGAGGTGACAAGGCCATCACGATCTAGTGTATCAGGACTTTGGGAAACTGGCAGGGACGGCCAAGGTGGGCGTGCCCCAGGATCCTCCACCCTGTGCACTGGGCTGTGAAGGAGACTGAGACGGACAATCTTCTTTCCTGCCCTCAAAGAACCCCCAGTCTGAGGGCAGACAGGTCCTCTGTAAAGGGCAGGGACAGGCTGAGGAAGGAGGGCTCCCTCTGGGAGCTGTGGGGGCAAGGTGGGCCTCTTGCATTAGAAGGACCTGTGGCTGTCCTCAGAACCTCAAGCTCCCTCTAGGCCTAGAGGTCTGGACTGAGTGCTCTGCCCTTGGGAGTTCAGCTTCCAGGGCTGGTGACAAAGAGAAAGGGGAGGTTTGGGAGGGGCTAAGGAGGCACCATGGTTGTCAGCAGGCGCCCAGAGCGGAGGCCACCGAGGGACCCCAGGTGCTTCCCAGGGCAGTGCTAAGCAGGCATCATGGGCTCCCACAGACCTGGCTCGGGGGCCATGCTCTGCCCAGCACCCTGTCCTGCAGCCCTGGTGTCCTTGGGGGTGGAGGGGGAGCCTCTGCGCTACAGCGTGGGTGAGTTCCAGATTCTCATGGATGGCGTGTCCACCGCGTGCCAGGCCTGGAGCGGAGCTTGGACTCTTTCTCATTGACTCCCTAGAAGCTTGGGAGCCCTGGGCTCTAGTCTCTGTACAAGAAGGGGGATTGGGGCTGGCACAGATTGGGAGGGGTCTTGAAGCTGCCCTTTCACAAAGCATTTTTGATAAGATTGGGAAAAGCCAACTATCCCTATCAAAGACTGCTGGGGAGGAGGGATTCGTGGGATTAGGAGAGCTGAAAGTCCTCCTTCCTCACACAGTTGTGCCCTGAATAAGAAGAATCAAGCCCTGTGCTAAGGGACTTTCTTGTATTCTTTCCTTTTATCTTCATATCAGTAGCAGGGAAAACAAATCTATCACTCCTATTTGGTAGAGGAAATGGAGCTCAGAGAGGGTTAGTGATTTTCTCAGAGTCACACAGCTGGTAAGAGGTGGAACTCTTAACTGGCCACACTGCCTCTTTGGGACCTAGATAGCATCATGCAGTCTGGTCTTCCAGGTCTGGCCCCCACAAGTCTGGCCAGCCCCTGCCTCCCTTTCATCTAACTGCAGACACTGGCAGCCCCTCTGGGGAGCTCTTTGAGTCTTGTACACAGGAATCAGGGTTCACTCTGGAGCCCTCGGAGGCTCCCAGATCTCTTTGAGGTCCCAAAAAGTTTGAGGTCCTGAGCTCTGGTCCCCAGGCTGAGCTCTGAGCTCTCCAGATGGCTGTACTCCCAGGAAGCAGCTGTGCGAAGTCAGGCCACCGAGACACTGGAATCTGACCTTCACACAAAGGCAGCCTTGTACTGGGCCCTGGAGACACATTACTTTTTACTTTCTAGGCCTTTCTAGATAGAGCTTGAAGCCCAGCAGGAGAAGGGCAGCATCGAGACCACAGAGAGGGGAGGGCACCCGGGGTGAGCAGCTGCTGGGGATGAAACTGCTGGAGGTGCTGGCCAGGGCTGGCTCCCCACCCGCTTTCTCCCTAGGAAACTCCCACACCCACTAAGGAGCTTTTGCAATTGGGAAGCTAGGTGCTCAGCCCCACTTGTCTCCAGTCCAGTGAAGCCCTTTGTGGGTCAAGGGATTTGCTGGGCCTCCCTCGGTTCGTCACTCCCACCCTTCCCAAATGTTGCAAGGGGTGGTGTTTCAGGCTGGAGCTATGCGCTAGGGAGCCAGAAAGAGGCCTGATACAATGCTTGTCCTCAAGAAGCTCACAGTTTGAGGCCGGGTAGCAGGAGGAGGCCGTTGGGACAGTGGAAGGCAAGAGGACCTGCCTGTCCCCGCAGCCTCCGATGGGGGCCGGCAGGAAAGGCTTTCCAAGGGTCAGAGGAAATGAGTGCCAGTGATTCCTTCTCCATGATATGGAAACAGGTAATCCCGGCCCTGCCAGCCAAAATGAGTGGAACCTCTGGGGGTCCTCAGAGAAACATTTTCCGCAGGGGTCAAGGCACCCACCCAGCCCCTGCCTGGACAGCCTCAGACACTGCCTGGGTGTCCCCTCCTAGGACCCTGCCATGTGGGGCAGGTCTGGGGCAGGCCAGCCCAGGGCTTCTGGCTGGGATGCCCGGGTTCTTGCTCAGACCCGGCTTCTCTCCAGTGGATGGAGACCCAGCCTGAGGTCTCCTGCACATCTCCTGAGCATGCTCACCTTTACAGGGGCAGGTAAAGCCCATCTCAGGTCCCTTACCCCGGTGGTCCAGGCCTGGACAAGTGGAATCCTAGAGGCAATTTTAAAAAGCTAAAACAATGACTGTGGAGAAGCGTATAGAGAACATCTTGTCTACCCCAATTGTAATTCAGATGGGGAAACTGAGGCCCAGGGTCATTCTGCTGTGGTGGCCAGAACTCAGAGCTCTTCAGTCCCCATTGAGAAGGCCGGGAGTGGCAGCTGCAGGGGCCCTCTCCCCTCAGACACAGAGGAACTACTGAACAGCTGACAGACCCTTCTGTGCTAGGTCTTGTCCTTATCTCTCTTCATGTCCTGGGGCCAATGTGGCCTCTTCCTCTTCTGTATCCCTGAGAGTGCCTTGCATTGGGCTGGCCCTCAGCACAGGGTCCCGTGTTGGAGAGAGGGGCCCTCCTGGGGCTGGTTCCTGCCTGGCCTTTGGAGGAGGGCCTCTGGGGTCAGTGCCCTGCAGGACCGTTCTCGGAGAGAGATCTGTCCTAGGCCTGAGACCCACCTCTTCCTCAACACCAGTTATTCCTCCATCTGCACAAGAAGCTACTTTCCTGCAGCCTTTCCCACAGACCACGGAAAACAGCCCCAGCCTCCCGCTCTCTGCTCTTGTGTTGTTTTCCTTCCCGGCTAATTGAGTGACTGCCTTTGCTCTTTAGACGCCTTTATTCCAGAACCCCAGAGAACACAGCTCCCTGCCTGCCCAGTGGCCCCCAGCATAAAGGGTGGATTGATAAGATACAAGCCAGGGTCAGGCCAAGACAAGTGGCAGAGGGAGGAAGCGGCAGAGGGAGAGGGAGGCGGCAGAGAGTGCCAACCTTGCCTGGGAAAGCCTACCCCCCAGCTCTCAGCTGACTTGGCACTTGGTGGGCGGGCAGTGTGCTGGTGGTGCTGCATTGGCAGCAGGCAGCGAGCTTTCTGGGTTCTCCACTGCGCTGTAGATCTAGTCGTTGGTTGCCTTTTGGAGTCAGCTCCTGTTGGGATCTGGGTGCCTTGCTGGGCAACAGAGACCTTGATTGTGTCCTGGCCCCGTTCTTGGCTGTTACTACAGCAGTGATCTTAGTTTGGGCATGGGACAGAGCTGATGGTTGCACTGATCTTAGTTTGGGCATGGGACAGAGCTGATGGTTGTGCCCTGTTGGTGGAGCACAAAGGGGAGATGAGGACTACTTTAAGGACTGGCAGTCATCCTGATTTCCTAAGTCTCTCGATACAGATCTTTTCAGTGTGGTCTATGCATTTCTGTATGCCCTTTTTTGCTCCCCTTTTCACTTGATGTTATACTGTGAACATTTCCATATGTCATTAAATATTCTTTTTGTACTTTATTTTAATGGCTGCATGGGAATCCATGATACGGCTCTACCATAATGAACTGAATAAGAGACCAGTCCCCTGTTGGACATTCGGGTTGTTTCCAATGGCTTTGCTAATAGACACGTTGCTGTATGGATATCCATCTCCACATTCTCGCTGTACATGTCTCTGATTGCTTCCCTTGAGTAACTTCCAGAAAGTATGATTGCTAAGTGCAAGGATGTTTCTGTTTCAAGCCTTTGGATATATATTGCCAGTTGCCCCCAACAAAGCTGTACCAGTTCATGTTCTGCACTGCACTGCACCTTCCAGACAGTGGATATTGTCTGTTTGCCTGATTGTATTTTTGCTGCTTCAAGTTCTTTCCTTTTAGGAGAAACCTAGGGAGAGAGGGAGGTTAGGAGATGAGTTCAGATGGCTTCAGGAGATGTGGGTTATTGTGAGGAAAGGCAGGGAAGAAAAGAAGCTTAGAAAGAGGCTAGGAGGAGGCCGGGAGTGGTGGCTCACGCCTGTAATCCTACCACTTTGGGAGGCTGAGGTGGGCAGATCATGAGGTCAGGAGATCGAGACCAGCCTGGCCAACATAGTGATACCCCGTCTCTACTAAAATACAAAAAATTAGCTGGGCGTGGTGTCACGCACCTGTAGTCCCAGCTACTCGGGAGGCTGAGGCGGGGGAATCGCTTGAACCCAGGAGGCAGGGGTTGCAGTGAGCCGAGATAGTGCCACAGCACTCCAGCCTGGTGACAGAGCAAGACTCTGTCTCAAATAGTAATAATAATAATAATAATAGGAAAGAACATAAAAGTAAAAAGAAAAAGCCTAGCAGGGAATGGGAAGAATGGACCTTCCTGGCTCCCTGCTCAGGTGACAACCAGCATTGCTGCAATTCAGTTTCTCCCTGCCCTACTGCCGCCACCTGCTTCTGTGCACTCCACTCACTATGCTGTGACTTCCACCACCCCATTGTCTCAGCTCAGCCATCCTGATCTCTGCAAGTGGCTTCCAAACTCTGCAGGAGAGACTCTAATTTTCTGTCACCACCTACAGGGAGCACTCCCACTGAGCAGTGCTCCTGCACAGCAACTTCATGAGCCTCTGGCCAGGGCTTGCAGCTCCGGTCTCATGCATGTTGTCGGGGTCGCAGGGCCAATGTCCAAGGCTCAACAGCTGTGGGCAACCCCTTCTGACCGTTCTGCCTTGCATTTGGCGTACCTTGCCAGTAGCTAAAACCCAGGCCCAGCCCTTCTAACTCATTGTCCAGAGACTTCTTCTTCTATAGAGAGGGAGATTGGCAGAGGACACGGTGTGAGCAGAGCCCACGGGTGGGAACACATGGACATGAGAAGAAGGGGGAGGATTGCACACCCCAGGCTAGAAGATGCATCTGTCTTCCCTTCTTTCAGCTCTGAAGGGCAGGAGTGAGCTTGGCAGCTGGCACCCAAGGCTGAGGCCACTGAGCTGTGGTGGGCCCAGGTCAGAAGGACAATGAGCAGGGCAGGCCCTACCTAAGTCTCTCAGGGGTGCAAGATGGGAAAGGAGGCTGGCGTGTCCTGCTTGGGTAGATACCCGCTCTGTGAGCCTGTCTCTGTGCTTAAGCACAATGTGTCCTGTGTCCTCATTGGCCTCCCTGGGGGGCAAGGGTGAGGTGGGGGAGAGATGAAGGCCTGAGTCCTCTAGACACACAGTCACTGGGTCTCCAGCCCTCCTGGGACTAGGGTGGGGCAGAGTTCAGCTCATTCTTCCCCAAAGAAGAGGCCCCTGGCCTCTGCTGGAGGCCGGGTTGCTGCTGGTAGCCAGGACCCAGAGAGGAGGGAATCTGACTTCCAGAGCTCCAGGGTGGTGGGAGAGGCAGCCCCGACCATGACCCCATCCTCCATTAGGCTCAGGATGGGAGTCTTTAGTGAGGAGGCAACACGTGGTCCTTGAAGAGCGGTAAAGTGTGGGCATGTGATGGAGGGAAGGGCATTGCAGGCAGAGTCGCAGCACAGGCAAAGGCACAGAGACGGGGAACCAAAGGGAACTGGGAGCAGTTCAGGTTGGCTGTAAGGAAAGGTGTATGTTGAGGCTGGGAAAGGTAAGCGAGCCCCTTGGGGAGGGCCTGCCTTAGAAGCCCTGGTATAGACGTCTCCCTGTGGTCAATGAGAGCCATCGGGGGCTTTTGAGCAGGTCAGACCTGGATTTAGCAAGGTCACTCTGGGAGTCTCAGGAGTGTGGGAAAAGGCCGGTGGCTGGAGGTCATGGCTGCCCAAGGTCACCCAGCCTGAACCTGTCACAGGACTTGGCGGGAGGCATGATAGTCCTTTCCCAGAGGAGATGGGAGATGTGGTGCCGGGGTCTTCCTTGAAGTTCACCGTGAGAGGCAGCACCCCTGTGGGAACAGCAGACTTGGGTATGGAACTGTGGGGGTTTGGATGCCAGCTCTGCCACTCAACTCTTTAGTTGGGAGGTGACAGTGGTGATGGGCAAAGAATGGCATGGCGCATGGCAGGGGCTCAGTAAGCAGTAAGCAAGAGATGATCGGGGCCTCAGCGAGGGCAGGGGCAGCCTCCTTCCCACCAGAATCTCCTCTTCCAGCTGGTCTAGGGGCTCAGACAGGTCCTGCTGGCTCAGCTGAGCTTGTGCAGAGAAAGGGCTGGGTCATGCAGCTGGCCAGGAGGCCTTGTCACCCTTCCCAAGGGTGACAAGGGGTCCTCCAGAGCTAGGGCTCTTGTCCCTGTCATGAAACAGCTGGACTAATAGGAGACTGACATTGCAGACCTATGAACCTTCCTTCCCTTCCCATGCCTCATTCCCTCCTTCCAGGAAGGATATGAGATGACCTGACACAAAAGCACAGGCTCCATGGAAGAGGAAACAGGAAAAAGACAGAACCATGTAGCTGATGGGAGAGGAGAAATTAGGTGAAGAATTCTGTCCAAAATGTCCATCAAGATGATCCAAGCTGTGGTCTCCCCCACCCCACAGAGGAGGCGCTGTGGACGACTCGGGCCGATGGGCGGGTGCGCCTGCGCATAGACCCCAGCTGCCCACAGCTTCCCTACACTGTGCATCGGATGTTCTACGAGGCCCTGGATAAGTATGGGGACCTCATCGCTTTGGGCTTCAAGCGCCAGGACAAGTGGGAACACATCTCCTACTCCCAATACTACCTGCTCGCCCGCAGAGCCGCCAAGGGCTTCCTGAAGGTAAGGGGGCCCCTCATGGCAAGGCCTTGCCCGCTGACCTGGCCTGTCTGCCTTTGACCTGGAGCTCGGCCTGAAGCAGGCCCACAGTGTGGCCATCCTCGGCTTCAACTCCCCGGAGTGGTTCTTCTCGGCAGTGGGCACAGTATTTGCAGGGTGAGTGGCGGGGGCAGGGACGGGGTCTCCAGCCCTAAGGTGAATCTTCCTGGGTCTCCTACAGTGGCATCGTCACTGGCATCTACACCACCAGCTCCCCAGAGGCCTGCCAGTACATCGCTTATGACTGCTGCGCCAATGTCATCATGGTCGACACGCAGAAGCAGCTGGAAAAGATCCTGAAGGTTTGGGGAAGAGGCAGTGGGCATGGGGTCAGTGAAACCTGATCTATTTTTCCTGTCAATGCAGATCTGGAAACAGTTGCCACATCTAAAGGCAGTCGTGATATATAAAGAACCTCCTCCAAACAAGATGGCCAATGTGTACACGGTATGGGCAGTGGGGCCCTGGGCGCCAGGTGGCTAGCCTGCCTGCTCCCTGCATCTGGCTACAGATGGAGGAATTCATGGAGCTGGGGAATGAAGTGCCTGAGGAAGCCCTGGACGCCATCATTGACACCCAGCAGCCCAACCAGTGCTGTGTGCTAGTCTACACTTCCGGCACCACTGGGAACCCCAAGGGCGTGATGCTGAGTCAAGACAATGTAGGACAGATGCCCGGTGGGGTGGGGGGGGTACACTGCTGGGATCCATCTACTTGTCCTCCAGATCACGTGGACGGCACGGTACGGCAGCCAGGCCGGTGACATCCGGCCGGCAGAAGTCCAGCAGGAGGTGGTAGTCAGCTACCTGCCCCTCAGCCATATTGCCGCCCAGATCTACGACCTGTGGACAGGCATCCAGTGGGGGGCCCAGGTTTGCTTTGCCGAACCCGACGCCCTGAAGGTCAGTCTGCCTTTACCGTGTGTCCGTCTGAGCCCAACAGGCCTGCCTCTTCTGGTGTGAACAGGGGAGCCTGGTGAACACGCTGCGGGAGGTGGAGCCCACATCACACATGGGGGTGCCCCGGGTATGGGAGAAGATCATGGAGCGCATCCAGGAGGTGGCGGCTCAGTCTGGCTTCATCCGGCGAAAGATGCTGCTGTGGGCCATGTCGGTGACCTTGGAGCAGAACCTCACCTGCCCCGGCAGGTACAGAGGGCCCACGGGCGGGAGGCCTGGGGTCTTCTGTGAACCATTCTCCCTCTCCCACCAGCGACCTGAAGCCCTTCACAACCAGACTGGCAGATTACCTGGTGCTAGCCAAGGTTCGCCAGGCACTGGGATTTGCCAAGTGTCAAAAGAACTTCTATGGAGCGGCCCCCATGATGGCAGAGACACAGCACTTCTTCCTGGGTCTCAACATCCGCTTGTATGCGGGCTACGGCCTCAGTGAGACCTCAGGCCCCCACTTCATGTCCAGTCCCTACAACTACCGGCTGTACAGGTGAGGCTCGAGGCTGCCACACACATGCACACTCTGACCAGTCTCCCGGCCCCTCCCTCGCCAGCTCAGGCAAGTTGGTGCCCGGCTGTCGGGTGAAGCTGGTGAACCAGGACGCAGAGGGCATTGGCGAGATCTGCCTGTGGGGCCGCACCATATTCATGGGCTACCTGAACATGGAGGACAAGACTTGTGAGGCCATCGACGAGGAAGGCTGGCTGCACACGGGTGATGCTGGCCGCCTGGACGCCGATGGCTTCCTCTACATCACTGGGCGCCTCAAAGGTGAGCACCCCAGGCCAGGCACGGTGGCTCATTCTGTGCCGGGGGCCTGGCCTTGCCTCCCCAGAATTAATCATCACAGCTGGTGGGGAGAATGTGCCCCCTGTGCCCATCGAGGAGGCCGTGAAGATGGAGCTGCCCATCATCAGCAACGCCATGCTCATTGGGGACCAGAGGAAGTTCCTGTCCATGCTGCTCACCTTGAAGGTGTGTCTGGGGGGCTCCAGCTCAGAAGGAGCGCTTGGTCCTCATCTGATCTCTGGCTTTTCAGTGCACTCTGGACCCAGACACCTCTGACCAGACTGATAATCTGACTGAACAAGCTATGGAGTTCTGCCAGAGGGTGGGCAGCAGAGCCACCACAGTGTCCGAGATCATAGAGAAGAAGGATGAGGCCGTGTACCAGGCCATCGAAGAGGGGATCCGGAGGGTCAACATGAACGCGGCGGCCCGGCCCTACCACATCCAGAAGTGGGCCATTCTCGAGAGAGACTTCTCCATTTCGGGTGGAGAGTTGGGTAGGTTTTTCCTTTTCACCATTGCAAGGGCTGCCTCACTCATTTCTTCTCATTTCCCTTTTAGGTCCCACGATGAAACTGAAACGGCTCACAGTTTTGGAGAAGTACAAAGGTATCATTGACTCCTTTTACCAAGAGCAAAAATATTTTTGTTTTTATTATTATTTTTTTTTTAGATGGAGTCTCACTCTGTTGCCCAGGCTGGAGTGCAGTGGCACGATCCCAGCTCACCACAACCTCTGCCTCCTGGGTTCAAGCGATTCTCCTGCCTCAGCGTCCTGAATAGCTGGAATTACAAGTGCATGCCACCATACCCAACTAATTTTTGTATCTGATCTATTTTTGGAGGCTGGGACACAAATACGAAAGAAATATTTAAATCATTAACTCTTTTTTTTTTTTTTAAGAGACGGGGTCTCACTATGTGGCCCAGGCTGGTCTTGAACTCAGAGGCTAAGGTGATCCTCCTGCCTCAGCCTATAGCTGCAACTACAGGCATGCACCACCACACCTGCCTAAATCATTAACTCTTAAACCTCCCTCTTTAGGAAAGAAAGCCTCCCATACAACTGATCTGTTCTACCAGCTTATCCTTTCTTTCCTGCATACAGACCCCAATATATTTAATTCTCTTTATCTTTCCATCCTACACAATAAAAGGGCCCACTATGTAATTCAGGCACCTCTCTACTGGGCTGTAGATTATAACTTCCCAAATATAACTTTAAAGAATAAGAAAATCATATGACCTCCAATGTGACTATCAGGCTGTTAAAAACAAGCCTGAATTTCTTGTATTTTGGCCACACGATATAATTTCAAATTACAGAATTTTTTTAAAAGAAGGGACCAACTTTGAAGATATTACGCTAAGTGAAATAAGCCAGACTCAAAGGACAAATACTGTATGATTCCACTTACATGAGGTACCTAGAGTAGTCAAATTCATAGAGACAGGAAGCAGAATGGCAGGTGTCAGAGGATGGGAGGGGGAAGGGAAAGTTACTGTTTAACGGGTGCAGAGTCTCAGTTTGAGAAAATGAAACTGGTCTGGAGATGACTGATGGTGATGGTTACATTACAATGTGAATGTACTTAACATTATTGAACTGTATACCTAAATACGGCTAAAATGGCAAATTTTATGTTATGCATATTTTTCACAATTTTTGTTAAAAAGGACCTCAAATTAGGGATGAGTCTTCAAGTGCATTATTTCCTCTAAC